CTTCTGATACCCAACTGAGGCTTGGCGCCAAGGACTGACATCAAGGAAGTGGATTCCTGCAAACCTGGCACCCGAGGGTCCACTTCCTCAATTTCTGTGCAGCTGGGAGGTGAGGTAAGAGGAAGTGTGGGCCACAGGCTAGGCCCAGAGAGCCTGGAGGAGGAGCCTCTGCCAGACTGGAGAGAAGCAGGCCTGAGCCTCCCCAAAGGCAGCTCCTGGGGACTCCCAGGACCACAGGCTGAGACGAGACGCAGGGTGGCTGGAGGAAGTGAGAGGTGAACTCAGCCTGGGACTGGCTGGGCGAGACTCTCCACCTGCTCCCTGGGACCATCGCCCACCATGGCTGTGGCCCAGCAGCTGCGGGCCGAGAGGTGAGTGCCGGGGTGTGGCCGCCCCCGGGCCTTCTCACTGCTCCTCATAGGCCTTAGGGACAAAGGCCAGTCCTTCTGCAGTCCCTGATCAACATGAGAGGCTGGGGTTGAGTCAGAACCCAAATACTCAGAAATGCAACCTCTCAGAACTGCTTTAACGAAACTTTGAGCTGTGGCTCACCACCCTCAGACACAAATGAGAACACTGAGGCTCCAAGAGTGGGAGTGACTTGCCCACGGTCACACAACGAGTGACCGGCAGTGTCTGGAGAGGAATGCAGGTGTCCTGGGTCCCAGGCTGGGGCCCTTTGCTTCACATGGTGATCAGCAATGACTTTCCATCTTCTGCGCAAACAGAATTCACAGAATCTGGCTTGTTCTTCCGCTAATCAGGGCTTGCCTCAAATGTCACCTCCTCCAAGAAGCCTTCCTGACAGCCCCTACCTCATTGCTGTCTGACCCTTTGCCCTATTTCCCTTTTCTGCCTGGTTCTTATATTACAGGAATAATATTATATGCTCATTTATTATTTTTTCTTGAACGTTGGCTCCCCCATGAGAAGCAAGCTCCACGAGGCTGTGTCCGTTTTGATCGCTGCTGTATCACTAGGAGGTAGCTCATCCCTATTGAGCACCAGGACCAAGGGCTCAATAAATGTTGCTGAATGAATGAATAAATGAATGAATGAATGGGTGGATCTTTGAGACGGAAAAGGTCTTAGATTCTTCTAGTCCAACCTTGCCATTGTACAGATTGGAAATCTGAGGCCCAGGGAGGATAAGAGACTTACTCAGGGTCACAGAGAGTGACTGGCAAGGTTGGGGCTTGGAGCACGGCCTCACCAGCATCTAGCCTCGTCGCTTGGGAAGCATTTTCAGAATTTTTCCTCAGTAGCCAGGTCTGAGCTCTAAGCTGCGGGGGCCCTGAGGACGCAAAGCCTGGCCCCTGCACCCCCTGGATTGGAACAGCAGGTGACCTCTGTTACCTACGTGGAGGCCACTCAGGGGGTCACCAGAGACAGGCCAGGCTGGTGTGTGCCTACGCGGGGAACAGAAGGCCCATGTTGGGGCCTGGGGCTGGAAGTAGAACCTGAAGCGTGGGTTGGGGCAAGGGCAGCAGAAGCAAATGCCTACAGGGGAGTCCACGTGGCCTTCCTGAGCCTCAGAGCGGGGTGCAGGAGCTGGGTAAGGCTGGCCGACCTGAATTCCTTCCTCCCCTCACATGCTCCTGGGGGACCCAGCCGCACGCAAACTCGAATCTTCCGGAAGCAGCAGCTGTTTGAGGCTTGGGCACTTCCTGCTTTCTGGGGTACAGGGTTCAGGGGATGACACGGAGAGCTGACCAGCAGGACTGTGCACTCCCTCCCCCACTCCCTGTCCCCTTTCAGCTGCCTTAGCCCTCAGAGGGGGAGGGACTGCTTTTCATGAGGCCTTGAGCCAGGTACTAGGGGCATGGGGGCTCCCTGTACCTCGAAGGTCTTATCTGAAAGCGAGCCTGGATTGTTCTGCTTAAGGTCAAAGCAGAGAGTACAAGGAGAGGGCGCAGGTTCGCGCAGCGGGGACTTTCTAGAACCCCAAGGTGAGACATCCAAAGATGGGGAGGGCTGCCTTATGCTGCCCATCAAAAAACTCTATAATTGCAGACGACGGTAGTGGCCGTGTATTGAGCAGTACTGAGCACCTACTGTATGCCGGGCTCTGTTCTGGGCACTGGGATGTAGGGTGAGCAGAGTCCTTGCCCTCATGGAGATTTTAAGCAGGATCTCTTTTCCCCTCCTTCGCACAGTGACTTTGAACAGCTTCCGGATGATGTTGCCATCTCGGCCAACATTGCTGACATCGAGGAGAAGAGAGGCTTCACCAGCCACTTTGTAAGACAGACTCCTAGTCCTTCACCCAACAATGAGCCCTCCCCACAACCTCTGTCCTCCTTAGGTTTTCGTCATCGAGGTGAAGACAAAAGGAGGATCCAAGTACCTCATCTACCGCCGCTACCGCCAGTTCCATGCTTTGCAGAGCAAGCTGGAGGAGCGCTTCGGGCCAGACAGCAAGAGCAGTGCCCTGGCCTGTACCCTGCCCACACTCCCAGGTAGGCGGCCACTCCCGTCCTGCTGCTGCAGAGGCTCCTAGGACAGCTCTTTGTCTCTTCTCAGCCAAAGTCTACGTGGGTGTGAAACAGGAGATCGCCGAGATGCGGATACCTGCCCTCAACGCCTACATGAAGGTACCAGTGGGCCTTGCCACCTTGGCACGTGGACCCCACCGGTTCTGCTGTCTCACCCACACAGAGCCTGCTCAGCCTGCCGGTCTGGGTGCTGATGGATGAGGACGTCCGGATCTTCTTTTACCAGTCGCCCTATGACTCAGAGCAGGTGCCCCAGGCACTCCGCCGGCTCCGCCCGCGCACCCGGAAAGTGTAAGTGACCAGCCCCTGGGCTTCCACATGGCAGGGCTAACAAGCCCCTCTTCTCTCTCCACAGCAAGAGCGTGTCCCCACAGGGCAACAGCGTTGACCGCATGGCAGCTCCGAGAGCAGAGGTAACCCCCGCCCCCACGCTGGCCAGGCTCTCTCCTTCCCTCCTTACTGCACGCTTCTCCTCAGGCTCTATTTGACTTCACTGGAAACAGCAAACTGGAGCTGAATTTCAAAGCTGGAGATGTGATCTTCCTCCTCAGTCGGATCAACAAAGACTGGCTGGAGGTGAGTTCAGAAGTGAGGATGGAGGTGAGATTACCAGCATGGCATCCCTTCTCTTCCTCTGCAGGGCACTGTCCGGGGAGCCACGGGCATCTTCCCTCTCTCCTTCGTGAAGATCCTCAAAGACTTCCCTGAGGAGGACGACCCCACCAACTGGCTGCGTTGCTACTACTACGAAGACACCATCAGCACCATCAAGTCTGTGGCCTGGGAGGGAGGGGCCTGTCCAGTGCCTCCTTACTCCAGCCTGTCACCCCCTTAGGGACATCGCGGTGGAGGAAGATCTCAGCAGCACTCCCCTATTGAAAGACCTGCTGGAGCTCACAAGGTGAGGGGCTGGGAATGGGGCTGGGGAGTTAGCCCTTTGATTATCCCTGACTTTTCCCATGCAGGCGGGAGTTCCAGAGAGAGGACATAGCTCTGAATTACCGGGACGCTGAGGGGGATCTGGTTCGGCTGCTGTCGGATGAGGACGTAGCGCTCATGGTGCGGCAGGCTCGTGGCCTCCCCTCCCAGAAGCGCCTCTTCCCCTGGAAGCTGCACATCACGCAGAAGGACAACTACAGGGTCTACAACACGATGCCATGAGCTGACGGTGTCCCTGGAGCAGTGAGGGGACACCAGCAAAAACCTTCAGCTCTCAGAGGAGATTGGGACCAGGAAAACCTGGGAGGATGGGCAGACTTCCTGTCTTTGAGGCTAATGGACCCGTGGGGCTTGTAATCTGTCTCTTTCTACTATTTACATCTGATTTAAATAAACCATTCCATCTGAAAGGGGCAGGCTGCGGGAAAGAGTGTCTTTCATGGGGA